ACCCAACTCAGCCATGAGCAATGCTGTCACCAGCAATGGGCAGAGGGGCTGGGGCAAGAGTGGGATGGAAAGAATACTGGATGTGGAGACCAAATGTGACAGTGTCCTTGCCCGGCTGCCTGCTTTAGATCTCAGGGGACATGCCATTTCCTCTCCGATAAACTCTAAGCTCTTAGGGTAACCCATGGACCTGCCTGGCTGGGTCTTTGCTGACATTTACAAGGAGCCTCTCCCGCAGCCCTCCAAGGGGTCCCTCTCCCCTGCAGGCTGCATGCCCAGTTCTCCCTGGACCTCCCCAACCCCCTCTCTACTAACCCCCGTTTGAACAGGAAGACACAGCCTGAGCCAGGTCTCCCCTCACAAATCTCCCCACCAGGGCTGGATCGCGCAACAAATAGAGCCGGCCCCAGGGCACTCGCCGGCAGGGCGCAGCCGGTGATCGTCACAGTCCTTCGAAATTCTTAAGATCTAGGTCTTGCTGCACCCGCACAACCTACAAACAGCGTCGGGGCCTTCTCTGCACCTCCAGTTCCCAGCTCACCTCCCTCAGTGTCACAGCCGGTTACCTTTCCTTCCTCCCTGGCAAGGGAGGGCAAGACTTGGGGCTTGCTGACTCCAGGCCCAGCCCAGCCCGGGGCACCCAGGAGCCCCTCAATTGCTACTCAAACAGACAAGAAGCGGCCCGAGTTAGTGGCCAGCTCCACCATGCACTACACATCCTGACCTCTCTGAGCCTCTACTGTCACTCGGGGTCACAACCCTTTCCTGAGCACCTCCCGGGGCAGGGGGCGATGACACACATGCAGCTGCCTGGGGGAGGCCGGCGGTGTCCCCTCCTTTCTGGAAAGCGGAGGGTCCTGGTGGGCTCTGGAAACGCAGCCCAGACCTTTGCAATGCTAGGAGGATGAGGGCGGAGACCTCGCGGTCCCCAACACCAGACTCCCGCAGCCACCGCGCCCGGTCCCGCCCTCCCCACTGCCCCCCCCAGCTCCCCGACCCAGGCGCCCCGCCCGGCCAGCTCCTCACCCACCCCAGCCGCGACTGTCTCCGCCGAGCCCCCGGGGCCAGGTGTCCCGGGCGCGCCCCGATGCGGCCGCGGCTGTGGCTCCTCCTGGCCGCGCAGCTGACAGGTAAGGCGGCGGCGCGCGGGCTGCCCAAGGTCTGTGCGATGTCTCTGTTCTTGGCTTTTCCTAGTTCTCCATGGCAACTCAGTCCTCCAGCAGACCCCTGCATACATAAAGGTGCAAACCAACAAGATGGTGATGCTGTCCTGCGAGGCTAAAATCTCCCTCAGTAACATGTGCATCTACTGGCTGAGACAGCGCCAGGCCCCGAGCAGTGATAGTCACCACGAGTTCCTGACCCTCTGGGATTCCGCAAAAGGGACTATCCACGGTGAAGAGGTGGAACAGGAGAAGATAGCTGTGTTTCGGGATGCAAGCCGGTTCATTCTCAATCTCACAAGCGTGAAGCCGGAGGACAGTGGCATCTACTTCTGCATGATCGTCGGGAGCCCCGAGCTGACCTTCGGGAAGGGAACTCAGCTGAGTGTGGGTAAAAAGCAGGCTCAATGCTATCAGTGAGCAGCTAAGATATGTGTCTTGCTTTCTTTCTGTAGTTGATTTCCTTCCCACCACTGCCCAGCCCACCAAGAAGTCCACCCTCAAGAAGAGAGTGTGCCGGTTACCCAGGCCAGAGACCCAGAAGGGTGAGTTCCCTATCCCTCTGCACCCTCAGAAATGTTGAACACATGTCACATGTGTGTTTTCCAGGCCCACTTTGTAGCCCCGTCACCCTTGGCCTGCTGGTGGCTGGCGTCCTGGTTCTGCTGGTTTCCCTGGGAGTGGCCATGCACCTGTGCTGTGAGTTGTCTCCTCTTGGGTTGTTGGGTGTCCACTGACTGGCGCCCTTGCTTTCCTCTTCCAGGCCGGCGGAGGAGAGCCCGGCTTCGTTTCATGAAACAGTAAGTGTATAACCTGGGTGTGGCCTTGGGTTGCATTCTCACTTGCCATTTGTCTCTGTTACAGGAAATTCAATATCGTTTGCCTGAAAATAAGTGGTTTCACAACTTGCTGTTGTTTTCAGATTTTACAAATGAGCAGAGAATACGGTTTTGGTGTCCTGCTACAAAAAGACATCGGTCAGTAACGAGCACGATGTGGAAAAATGAGAGAAGGGACACATTCAACCCTGGAGAGTTCAATGGCTGCTGAAGCTGCCTGCTTTTCACTGCTGCAAGGCCTTTCTGTGTGTGACGTGCATGGGAGCAACTTGTTTGTGGGTCATCGGGAATACTAGGGAGAAGGTTTCATTGCCCCCAGGGCACTTCACAGAGTGTGCTGGAGGACTGAGTAAGAAATGCTGCCCATGCCACCGCTTCCGGCTCCTGTGCTTTCCCTGAGCTGGGACCTTTAGTGGTGGCCGTTTAGCCACCATCTTTGCAAGTTGCTTTGCCCTGGTAGGGCAGTAACATTGGGTCCTGGGTCTTTCATGGGGTGATGCTGGGCTGGCTCCCTCTTGGTCTTCCCAGGCTGGGGCTGACCTTCCTCGCAGAGAGGCCAGGTGCAGGTTGGGAATGAGGCTTGCTGAGAGGGGCTGTCCAGTTCCCAGAAGCCATGTCAGTCTCTGAGGGCTTCCTTTGGGGCCGGGAACTTGCGGGTTTGAGGATAGGAGTTCACTTCATCTTCTTAGCTCCAATTTCTACTCTTAAGTTTCTCAGCTCCCATTTCTACTCTCCCATGGCTTAATGCTTCTTTCATTTTCTGTTTGTTTTATACAAATGTCTTAGTTGTACAAATAAAGTCCCAGGTTAAAGATAACAAACGGGTCCTGTGACATAAACGTACGAAAGCCCATCTACAGCAAAGACATCAGTGCTCAGTGGAACAGAAACCAGAAGGAGAAAATTTGTACATCCTCCTTTTGCACCTGAGATCCTCATTTGCCCGACATTGTAGGTGTGGAGAGTCCTAGAGAGGCTAGGAAGCGCCCAGGGCACCCAGAGCCAGGCTGCAGGTGCCTCAGGCCCCTCTCCCAGCCCACTCCCAAGCTGAACTAGCACGTGTTCATTTCTACCGCGGGTTGAACCGCAGGGATCCCTGGCTTCAAGTCAGGCACCAAACAGAAGGTAGGAGGCATGAGGGGTTCTGTCACATGTCTCTTCATTTTCTTATTGATTCTTAGCCTTGACAGTTGGAGAAGGAAAAAGCAAGGAGAAAGTGCTGAGCAGGAGTGGAGAGTGAAGAGCAGGACCTCGTGCCTGGGTTTGAAAAAGTGCCTGAGACCCATCTTAGCCGCCCCTACCTGAGCTTTAGCAGCCTAGGAGCTATTGCACCATAAAACACTGCAACCTGAGGCTGCATTAACAGAAGCACCACGTCCAGGTCCAGGGAGAATCCAGCCTCACCTGCTTCTCCTGGCCAGCTCAAGGAAGGACATTGACAAATCAGGTTATGTTCAGTTACCTGTGACAACCACAGAATGTAAGAAATGTTACAAAAAAAACAGGAAAGGAAAGACGACTCTGGGGAAGGGGCAGTGGGACCTTCTCCTGGCATCTGGGGTGCGGCCGCAGCAGAATGAGGTGTGGTGGGTGGAGTTAGAAAGGCATAGATGCAGTGTTACCGGAAGGAGGGCCTTGAGTGTAAGTTGTCCAGGTCCTTGGCATTTTGAACAAAGAACTGAACAAAACATACAAAGTAATAAAGGAATAAACGCAGCAAAAGGAAGAATTTATTGAAGTGAGAAAGCACTCCACATGGTAGGAGTGGACCCTAAGCAGATAGCCCATGGGCCCAATTGCAAAGTTTTCTGGGTTTTAAGTACCCCTTTTGAGGTACCTGTCGGCTACCCCTTAATCTGGGTGAAGGATTTGGTCCATGGCTAATGAAAGGCTGAGGTGAATTGACGCCCTATGCGGATGAAGGGATGGCCCGTGCTTGGTCTGTGGTCAATCCAGGGCAGTCTCCCTTTCCATCTGAGATGCAGTGGAAGGGGGAGGGTTGTAGGGAGAGTAGCCTTTGATCCTTGGTTACTCAGTGTGGGGAGATGGGGTTTTTCCTTTTGGTGTACGTTAATTGGCCTTAGATGCCCTGCCCCCAGACCCAGGTGTTTTCCGTTTGCTCCAGCTTTGAGAAGTCAGCACAAATTGGCCTCAGATTCCCTGCCCCCAGACGTAGGTGTTTCTCCTTCATTCAGCACGAATTGGCCTTAGATGCCCTGCCCCCAGACCCAGGTGTTTTCCATTTGATCCAGCTTTGAGAAGTCAGCACAAATTGGCCTCAGATTCCCTGCCCCCAGACATAGATGTTTCTCCTTGATTCAGCACGAATTGGCCTTAGATTCCCTGGCCCCAGACCCTAGACTCCTGCCTCAGCAAGAGTTGTTCAAAAGAAACAAAAGCTCTGCCCATCAGCTCTGAGGACAAGGGACAGGCTGCCTTCCAAGGCTGAGGGGAGGGGTGAAAGAATTGGGGTCAGCTGGACCAGACTCCTCTAGGGTTCGTGTTTCAGGTGGGCCCCTCACCCGGCCCATCACAAACAAATAAGAGATTAAGGCCTGCAGTGCACGTGGTCTGCCCTCCTTGAAGGCTCACACCCAGTGCACAGCGGAAGTAAGAACAGGCCACAAGGCCCCTTGTCCCACTGCAGGCTTTGAAATTTGACCATCTCCCTGCTGCTGTCTTTGCAATTGCATGTACTTGTTCACAAGTTCTCATGGGGTTGGGCTGGGGGCAGGGGTGGTTTGTGCTCCTCCGTCAGTTTTCTGTGCAGCAGGCACCTGCCGAGGCGGGCTCAGCTCCGGCCACCCAGGGAGCTGGAGCAGGCTGGGCTGCCAATGGTGGGGGCTGCAGTGAGAAGGTCTGCACCCAGCACCTGACCTTTGTTTGAAGAAGGAACTGAGCTGCTACTACACTCTATAGGGCCATTATGATGAAATATGCCCCCCAAACTCCATCCAGCTATCTTTTGACTAGCAGTTCCACTTGTTGGCATTTATCTGAAAGAAATACATCAAAAAGTGGCATGCACAAAGAAATACGCATCAGATTGTTCCTTCTAGTGCTGCTTACTAGCTAAAAATGGGAAATAATCCAAATGTCCATCAAAAGGGACTGGTCAGATAAATTCAGACACAGTCTAATAAGGGGGTTTAGGCGGCTGCTAAGGAATGAGCTAGATCCATATATGCTGATATCAAATGATGGTCATGACAAATGCATATATTTTTAAAACATCTGTATAGATTATTCTTAATACAATATATGGCGCAATACGTAGTCACTGTTAAAATTCAAGCACAGAAGAAAACAAGCAAAACAAATATATGTTGTTAGAAGTTAGGATACAGTTACCCTTGGTCCAGTGATGGTCATTAGGAGGGAGCATGAGGTTTGAAGGTGAGCGTTTCTGCTTCTCAATCTGGGAATCACTTATATGAGTGTGTTTCATTAGTAAAAGTCATCAAGCTGTACACTCAGATATGTTGACTTTAGAGCTATGGATATAGATGTAAATTATACTTCAAGAAAGAGACTTTTTAAAATCCAAGTACAGAACATTGTAGAACCGTGTAAAATTGGTATTTGGAAGTTTCTTCAGCAAGCACATGGGATTACAGCTCATGCCTGTAATCCCAGTACTTTGGGAGGCCCACACAGAATGATCACTTGAGCTCAGGAGTTTGAGAGCAGCCTAGGCAACATAGCAAGACCTCGACTCTACAAAAAATTTTTAAATTTTTTTCTGGGCATGGTGGTGCTTGCCTGGAGTCCCAGCTATTAGGGAGGATGAGGTGGGAGGATCTCCTGAGCCCAGGAGTTTGAGACTGCAGTGAGCTGTGATCACGCCACTGCACTCCAGCCTGGGCAACACAGACAGACCTTGTCTCAAAAATAAATTTTTTCTAAAAAAAGTTTCTTGTTTTTTTTTCTTCCCATATTTTTTAAAACATAAAATTGAAATCTCGAGAATATAATACATAAAATAGAGAATATAGAAAATTAAATCTTCTAATATTGTTCTGCAGATTTGATCTTTTTTCTCTAATAATAAATCAAGGCCTCCGGGTATATTTGTTTGTATATGTACAGGAAAAGGTCTGTAAGGATTTACTTTCAGCTGTTAATTGCAGTGACTCTGGGGAATTTCCACTTCTGCTTTGTACAGTTCCTTGTGTGAATTTTTACATCATGTATTACTTTTGTAGTTGGGGAAAAAGCAATTAAAAGTTTGGAAAAAAAGAACCTCTAGCCATTGTTATAATAAGAAGTTGGAATCAATAAAAATATCCACAAACGAAAGATTTATTCATAAATTAAAAAAATCTGAACCA